GTTTCAAGCTAGGGGTGGAAGGGGGGATTTGCGGTCATTAGGAGCGGGAAGGAGGCCGGATGGGAGCACGAGGTGTCCCGCCTCCAAAGGGTGGAGGGCTCCCGGTGGGTGGCGCGGCGGCGGCCGCGGCGGTGAAGTCATCGTGGGGAGTGGTCCGCTTGCGGCGGGTGCGGGGGCTTCGCGGGCACCCAGTGGAGCAGCGGGAGCCCGGCGCCGTCGAGGGGCGGGCGATGGGGCGCCGGCCCGTCTTGGTAGGGGTGGGCTCCGCACTGGAGGCGGAGCTGCTGCTGGGTGGGGCGCGCCTCCGGCGCGGACGGAGGCGGCGGGACGCCCGCTCCCACGACCGGCCCACAATGAGGCGAGCGGGCAGCGCGGAGTAGGCGGCGGCCGGCCGGGCCGGGCCACGCGGCGGCGCTGCTCGGGCAGGTTAGGGCAGGGCCGCGGGGCGCCCGAGCGAGGACACCGCGGCCCCGCCTCCGCCCCTCCCCTCGCCTGCCGGTCGGCGCCCGAGCTCGGAGCCGCAGCCGCAGCCGGAAACCGGGCCCGCGCGGCGGCCGCCGTCCCGGCCAAGCCGGGGCCCCGAAGCCAGAGCCGGAGCCGGGCGGGCCGCGGGGTCATGGCTGGGCCGCGGGGCGCGCTGCTGGCCTGGTGCCGCCGCCAGTGCGAGGGCTACCGCGGCGTGGAGATCCGCGACCTGAGCAGCTCCTTCCGGGACGGCCTGGCCTTCTGCGCCATCCTGCACCGGCACCGGCCCGACCTGCTGTGAGTGCGGGGCCCCGGGCGAGCGGGCGGCGCGGGGCGGGCTGGGGCCGCGACCGCCGCCCCCCCTCAGTAACACGAAGCCCGGGCGGTGACAGGCGCCGCCCCCGGACACGGAGACGCCGACCCCCCCGACGGCCCCGGACGCCGGGCGGGTCCCTGAGACCCCGGCCCAGGGCGCCCCTCCCCCGCCCGGCCGCCCTGACCCCGCCCGTGGGATCCCGAACTCTCCCCCGAGGCTGGTCCCTCCGCGGGGACACTGGCCCCGCCCACAAAGCGCTGATTTCCGCCGAGGATCGCTGAACCCCTAAGCCCTTGACCTCTTTGAAGGGGTGTTGAGCCCTCTTTGGGGGCCCTGGGCCTCTCCTACCCTAAACTCTTCTCCACGGGCTCGCCGGGCCTCCCCTCTCCCCCGAGGCTTCCCACTCGGGGTGGCCCCTTGCTCCGGGTGTGCAGGTGAACCCCCACTTCTCTGACCCCCAAATAGGAGCTTGTCTCCGGACAGTAGCACAGTTCCCGGCACAGAGGAGACCTCGGCTAACAGGTGTTGGATGAATGGATGTACAGACCCTGTGCTTTCCCCACGCCCCCCAACTTAGGACGCAGCCCTGCCTCCCGGGTGTGTGCTCGATGGCCCTGCAGCCCTCCTCAGTGGGGCACGCAGGTGGGGCGCGCAAGAGGAGTCACAGGCCGGCAATGTTGGGAAGACTCCTAGGATCCGATTGATAGACACCAACCGGGTGCTGCAGGTTGTGAAATGGCCCCTTCCTGCCCAGAGCTGCCCAATGAGGTTCTCATGGGAAAATGCATTCAGACTCCCCGGAACAGTTGACTTGGAGCCTCTGTCTTTGCTCTCTCTGCCTTGAGCCCTGGAACCTCTCCTCCTTTCGTCCCTTCATTCCTAAAACACTGGGTGAGTTTATCTGGTGCCATTCCTTGCACTTCTTGACCAACCCTCCTCCCTTTGCCTCTTGCAGAGATTTTGATTCGCTTTCCAAGGACAATGTCTTCGAGAATAACCGTTTGGTAAGTTCCCGGACAGGTGGAAGCCCAAGAGGTGCTCCCGCCCTTGTACCTGTCACCACCCCAGGCCTTTGAAGTGGCTGAGAAGGAGCTGGGGATCCCCGCTCTCCTGGACCCCAATGACATGGTCTCCATGAGCGTCCCTGACTGCCTCAGCATCATGACCTATGTGTCCCAGTATTACAACCACTTCTGCAGTCCTGGCCAAGGTGAGAGGGGGACTCAGCGTTTCACGGAGGCTTGCTTCAGGACCCCTTTCTCATCTCTTGGCAGCTGGTGTCTCGCCACCCAGAAAGGGCCTTGCACCCTGTTCCCCGCCGTCTGTAGCACCCACTCCAGTGGAACCAGAAGATGTGGCTCAGGTAGGCAGATACCTGGAGAGGTGGGAGGGCCAGCTCCCAACCTCCCCCACCTCGTTCTCTGCAGGGCGAGGAGCTCTCCTCAGGCAGCCTGTCAGAGCAGGGCACCGGCCAGACCCCCAGCAGCACGTGCGCAGCCTGCCAGCAGCATGTGCACTTGGTGCAGCGCTACCTGGCTGACGGCAGGCTGTACCATCGCCACTGCTTCCGGTGAGTGGCCAGGGCCGCGTGTTACCCCCGAAGCTAAGTGAACCCCTGTCCTGTCCCCTGCCAGGTGTCGGCGGTGCTCCAGCACCCTGCTCCCTGGGGCTTATGAGAATGGGCCTGAGGAGGGCACCTTTGTGTGTGCAGAACACTGTGCCAGGCTGGGCCCGGGGACACGGTCGGGGACCAGGCCTGGGCCCTTCTCACAGCCAAAGCAGCAGCACCAGCAGCAACTCGCAGAAGATGCCAAGGATGTTCCAGGAGGCGGCCCCAGCTCCAGTGCTCCTGCAGGGGCTGAGGCCGATGGACCCAAGGCCAGCCCTGAGGCCCGGCCGCAGATCCCTACCAAGCCCCGGGTTCCTGGCAAACTACAGGAGCTGGCCAGCCCCCCTGCGGGCCGCCCCACCCCTGCCCCCAGGAAGGCCTCTGAGAGCACCACCCCAGCACCCCCCACGCCCCGGCCCCGCTCCAGTCTGCAGCAGGAGAACCTGGTGGAGCAGGCTGGCAGCAGCAGCCTGGTGAACGGTGAGCAGGGTGCAGTCAGGGCAGGGGGCACCGAAGGCCTGGCTCACTCTCCTTTCCCATCTAGGGAGACTGCACGAACTGCCTGTCCCCAAGCCGAGGGGGACACCGAAGCCGTCCGAGGGGTATGTCGATCCCTGAGGGGCTTTCCTGCTTTTAATGGTTTCTGCTGCTTCCCCCCTCCTCCAGGACACCAGCCCCCAGGAAGGACCCCCCATGGATCACGCTGGTGCAGGCAGAACCAAAGAAGAAGCCAGCCCCACTTCCCCCAAGCAGCAGCCCGGGGCCACCAAGCCAGGACAGCAGGCAGGTGGAGAATGGAGGCACCGAGGAGGTGGCCCAGCCGAGCCCAACGGCCAGCCTGGAGTCCAAACCCTATAACCCCTTTGAGGAGGAGGAGGAGGACAAGGAGGAAGAGGCTCCAGCTGCACCCAGCCTGGCCACCAGCCCTGCCCTGGGCCACCCGGAGTCCACACCCAAGTCCCTGCACCCCTGGTACGGCATCACCCCTACCAGCAGCCCCAAGACAAAGAAGCGCCCTGCCCCGCGCGCACCCAGCGCGTCCCCACTGGGTGAGTGCCTTTCCTGGAGCTCTCCTGACAGTTCTAAGCCTGTTGCCTCATCTGGAAAATGCAGATAATGTGTTTGGAAGCATCATATCCATCAGCCACGAGGAGATAAATTGGTGCCCGGCAGTGCCTGTCCCAGAGCTGGTGGCTGCGAGGGCTGCGTGCTCCTCCCCTCTGCCTCCGCACTGCAGATCAGGGGCAGAGGAGGGGCCACCTCTCTTCCTCTGGCATTCCCAAGGTGGTTTTGCTGTGGGTGCCCTCATGGGGGCTCTTGTGAGGTGTCCTGGTGCTCGTCCGCACAGCTCTCCACGCCTCCCGCCTCTCGCACTCGGAGCCGCCCTCGGCCACACCATCGCCAGCGCTCAGCGTGGAGAGCCTGTCGTCTGAGAGCGCCAGCCAGACTGCAGGTGCAGAGCTTCTGGAGCCGCCAGCTGTGCCCAAGAGCTCCTCAGAGCCTGCTGTCCATGCCCCTGGTACCCCTGGAAACCCTGTCAGCCTCTCTACCAACTCCTCCCTGGCCTCCTCTGGGGAACTAGTGGAGCCTAGAGTGGAACAAATGCCTCAAGCCAGCCCTGGCCTTGCCCCCAGGACCAGGGGCAGCTCAGGTCCCCAGCCAGCCAAGCCCTGCAGTGGCGCCACCCCAACGCCTCTCTTGTTGGTTGGAGACAGGAGCCCGGTGCCTTCCCCTGGAAGCTCGTCCCCACAGCTGCAGGTAAAGGTGAGTGCCCCCTCACCCTCACTAAAAGTGACGCTCACCCTCTGTCATGTCTCCTTCCCTTTAGTCCTCCTGCAAGGAGAATCCTTTTAACCGGAAGCCATCACCTGCAGCGTCCCCAGCCACAAAGAAGGCCACCAAGGGATCCAAGCCAGTGAGGCCACCTGCCCCTGGACACGGCTTTCCACTCATCAAACGCAAGGTACCAGCTGGGAGCCCCCCGAGACCAGGCTGAGGCCGTCAGGTGACCAGGCACTGTTGGGCAGGTCCAGGCTGACCAGTACATCCCTGAGGAGGACATCCATGGAGAGATGGATACCATTGAGCGCCGGCTGGATGCCCTGGAGCACCGTGGGGTGCTGCTGGAGGAGAAGCTGCGTGGCGGCCTGAATGGTGCGGGAGCGGCTGGGAGGGCCTGCTGGGTGAGCCCTGGCCTCAGTGGGTATCTGGCTTCCAGAGGGCCGTGAGGATGACATGCTGGTGGACTGGTTCAAGCTCATCCACGAGAAGCACCTACTGGTGCGGCGAGAGTCCGAGCTCATCTATGTGTGAGTCCCCCCGCCTGGGGCATCCCTCCCTGATTGTTAAGAGTCACCTTATTCCCACCCCTAGCTTCAAGCAGCAGAACCTGGAGCAGCGCCAGGCTGATGTCGAGTATGAGCTCCGGTGCCTCCTCAATAAGCCAGGTGAGTGCAGCCACTGGCACTCCCCTGGCACCACTCATGCCCCCTAACTTTTCTCCCTGGGCAGAAAAGGACTGGACGGAGGAGGACCGGGCCCGGGAGAAGGTGCTGATGCAGGAGCTTGTGACCCTCATTGAGCAGCGCAACGCTATCATCAACTGCCTGGATGAGGACCGGCAGAGGTGACATGGCCAGGGGTGGGGGGTCCTGGGGGACGCCCAGCTTAACTGCTGCTGCTTATTTCAGGGAGGAAGAGGAAGACAAGATGTTGGAAGCCATGATCAAGAAGAAAGGTGAGGCCCTTGCTGGGGATGAGGCTGGTGAGCACTTGAACTTCGGCATTGGGGTTGGACTTTATTAAGTGCTCCCCTCTCTGTGCTGCAGAGTTCCAGAGGGAGGCTGAACCTGAGGGCAAGAAGAAGGGGAAGTTCAAGACCATGAAGATGTTGAAACTGCTAGGAAACAAACGTGATGCCAAGAGCAAGTCCCCCAGAGACAAGAGCTAACAGCACGAGAAGCCAGTTGGGGACTGCCCCCTCCTGGAGCAGCTCCTGGGCTGTGCTCTGTTTGAAGGGGGCGCCCTGCTCCCCTCAGATCAGTCAGGAGGAAGATGACTAAGGGGAGGGATCCTCTGGGTGATGGCCTCTTCCTCCTCAGGGACCTCTGACTGCTCTGGGCCAAAGAATCTCTTGTTTCTTCTCCGAGCCCCAGGCAGCGGTGATTCAGCCCTGCCCAACCTGATTCTGATGACTGCGGATGCTGTGACGGACCCAAGGGGCAAATAGGGTCCCAGGGTCCAGGGAGGGGCGCCTGCTGAGCACTTCCGCCCCTCACCCTGCCCAGCCCCTGCCATGAGCTCTGGGCTGGGTCTCCGCCTCCAGGGTTCTGCTCTTCCAGGCAGGCCAGCAAGTGGCGCTGGGCCACACTGGCTTCTTCCTGCCCCATCCCTGGCTCTGAGTCTCTGTCTTCCTGTCCTGTGCAGGCGCCCTTGGATCTCAGTTTCCCTCACTCAGGAACTCTGTTTCTGAAGTCTTCAGTTAAGTTTGAGTTTATGACTGAGTGGCCTGTACTGTCAGACGTGAATGGGCCTGACGGGCAAATCCATCCCTCTCTCCCTCACAGTTCCAGGAGCGGCTTCCCTCGTCTCCCCTTACTCCACAGGGAGCCTCCCTTGCCAGGACCAGGGCTGCGACGGCCATGCTGGGGCAGGTGAGTGCTCTGTTAGCTGCTCCCAGTGCTGTCCCCAGGCTGCAGTTCTGGTCCCTGGTTGTCAGGTAGGAAGGGTGCACTTGAAGCAGGTGCTCATCTCGGTTCCTTAACGTTTATAGTCTGACCCCTCACTTAGGCTTTCCTCTGCCACCCCGGTCCAGGGAAGAGGCTCGCTCCCGCCCATGGTCATCACTGGTCTGTCTGCTCTGTTGTCTGTTCTTTCCCTGACTCCCTCCCACCGAAGGCCTGATGGCTACTCACCCCTCTGGGATGGCTATGGGAGAGGAGGAGTGATGGGGACCGCCACCTTTTCTGCAGGAAATGTGCCCAGCAGCTCTTGGTCAAAGCACTGTTGCTATAAGCTATCTCTGGGATGCCTCTAGGCCCCCTTCCCTCTACACACCTCTGGGAAAAGATTACACTGTATTAACTCTCGAGGAGTTTCCTCACCAATAAACAGACAACCTCAACTGCCAGTGCCCTGCAGCCTCGGGCCACAGCGGCAGCCTTGTTTGCCTTCCCACCTGCCTCTGCCACACCTGGTGGCTGAACATCTCTGGTCGCCCAGAGGCCATGTTGGGGCCATCCTCCAAGAGGGATCTCTGCCCTCACCGCCTGCCACTGGGCAGGATCCCTTTCCTCTGCAGGGAGAGGTGGCTCCTCGGCCATGCAGCCCCTGGCAGGCTCCTTCTAAACATGCCTGTTGACCTGGAGCTGGCGCCACCAACTCCAGGGCCTTTCCAGGGCCAGACAGGTAACACGCATGAACCCGAGTGACAGCTCTGACGGGCTGTTTCGGTGTCAGGAGACAAAGCTGGCAGGGGCAGGGGTGAACTGGAGGCAAGTCAAGTCACCTGTGGCCTGTGGGGCTGAATGTGGGCCCGGTGTTGCCAGATCCTTTGTCATAAGAAGCTAGAAATCCAGATTTTATGTGTGTGTAATTTGTAAATGCTGAAAGCTAGCCTGAATTTTTTTTTTTTTTTTTTGAGACAGAGTCTCGCTCTGTCGCCCAGGCTGGAGTGCAGTGGCGCGATCTCAGCTCACTGCAAGCTCCGCCTCCTGGGTTCACGCCATCCTCCTGCCTCGGCCTCCTGAGCAGCTGGGACTACAGGCGCATGCTACGACGCCTGGCTAATTTTTTGTATTTTTAGTAGAGACGGGGTTTCACCGTGTTAACCAGGATGGTCTCGATCTCCTGACCTTGTGATCCACCCACCTTGGCCTCCCAAAGTGCTGGGATTACAGGCGTGAGCCACCACGCCCGGCCACTAGCCTGAATTTCAATCAAGGGTTGGCTGATACTGTGTGTCCAGGGTGGACT